TTGTTAGACCTAAAAATGAAAAATAACCTACATTTCCTCAATGTCATGCATGCATCTAATGGAATACTATGTTACACAGCAGGTGAAGTCAATTAACTAGAGCTGGGCATACCGTATGGATGAATCTCACTAACAAAAACTATTCAGCAAAAAAGAGCAGATTGCAGAAGAATAAATACAGTGAGTAGGACAAAACCAACGACATATTGCTTAGAATGCATATGTAAGTATTTGCATAAAGAATATAAAGAAGTCTGGGCCTGATAAACACCAATTTCAGCAGGCGGAAGTGGAAGTGCACAGGGAGCTTCAACAGCTTATTTTTTAAACTGGTGATGAGTGAAGAGTACTGGTTATCTTATTCTTTATAACTTCTGTATATTTGAAATGCAACATTTTTTAAAGAGCCAGGACTTGAGGAGAGTCATATAAAGGAGACTGAGATGCCAGGGACAATTTCTACTCGTGGGAAGATTCAGAGTTGTTCCTGTCATTCCCTGGAACCCAGAATCCAGAGTCAATTAGTTAAAGACTCTGACATCTGCTAGGCGGGAGGCAAGAGACCTAACAAGGTAAGGCTAGGGGGATGAGAGGAGGGAAGGACGCTCTCATGCTGCCCCTCTTTGATCTGAACCCAGTTACTGGCCTGCGCGCCAGCCCTGGGCTGCAGATAATGCCAGGAGAAAACAGCTGGGCAGTCCTGGGAAGCCTGGGAGGGATGCAGAGGAGGGCGGGGGCCACACACGCTGGGAGGTGCACTAAGGCTGCTGCCCCCACACAGTGACAAGCGCTTCCTCGCAAACCACCTGGCACGGGCACCCTGACAGTTTACAGCACTGTCTCTCACTCTCCTTCTCTCTCTCTCTCTCACACACACACACACACACACACACACACACATACGCCCCATCCACCGCCCGCTCTGACCAGGACCCCAGCGTTGGGGATGCGGCCAAGTCAGCCAGCTGTGGGCCCTGCCAACCCTCCCTCTCTTCTAGGACTGGGTTTTTCCAGCCGGAGTCTCACTCCCTCTACAGCAATCTCGGGAAATTGGAGACTGACGCGGCTGCTCCTGCATGTTATTTATTTTTCCTCTTTCCCTCCCGTGGAGACCCTCCTGTTGGAAAGAGAGCTGCAGCACGGGACAGAGACAGGCAGGAAGAAGCAGAGAGGACTCGGTGACGCCCCCACCGAGCAGCCCCTGGCCCACTCCTCCAGCAGGGGCCATGAGCACCAAGCAGGAGGCCAGGAGAGATGAGGGAGAAGCCAGGACGAGGGGGCAGGAGGCACAGCTTCGAGACCGAGCCCACCTGAGCCAGCAGCGCCGGCTCAAACAGGCCACCCAGTTCCTGCACAAGGACTCGGCCGACCTGCTCCCGCTGGACAGCCTCAAGAGGCTCGGCACCTCCAAGGACTTGGTGAGGCATCACCCCTCCCCTGCCAGCGTCCCTGCCTACCTTCATTGTTTTGTGATGGAGCCAGCAGCCGCGCAGTGTGATCCAAAGACGCCTGGTGGAGGGAAACCCGAATTGGCTTCAGGGGGAGCCTCCCCGGATGCAGGACCTGATTCATGGCCAGGAGAGCAGGAGGAAGACCAGCAGGACAGAGATTCCAGCTCTTCTGGTCAACTGCAAGGTGAGAGGCCTCCCAGGGACACACTTTCATTACTCACTGATTCACCACGATTCTTCTTTCTTAGTGCCAGGACCAGCTGCTTAGAGTGGCCGTTGACACAGGCACCCAATACAATCGGATCTCTGCTGGATGTCTCAGCCGCCTGGGGTAAGAATGTGGCCCAAACAAGCAAGTGGGGGTGGTAGCCATAACCCTTGCTTCCCAACCACAGGTTAGAGAAAAGGGTCCTAAAAGCCTCAGCTGGGGACCTGGCCCCTGGGCCCCCAACCCAGGTGGAGCAGTTGGAGCTACAGCTGGGGCAGGAGACTGTGGTGTGCTCGGCACAGGTGGTGGGTAAGTCCCCCCTTCTGCAACAGCCCTGGTGCCAGCCTCTTCTGTTTTCAAATTGTTCCTATAGATGCTGAGAGTCCTGAATTCTGCCTGGGCCTGCAGACTCTGCTTTCTCTCAAGGTAAGGCACCCACTCAGGGCCTGACCCAAAGCGTGACCTGGCATGACTGCTCTACACCCCGCAGTGCTGCATCGACCTGGAGCACGGAGTGCTGCGGCTGAAAGCCCCGTTCTCAGAGCTACCCTTCCTGCCTTTGTACCAAGAGCCTGGCCAGTGACTGCTGTCTCAGTCAGTCCCCAGAGGGAAAGACCTTGCCTTAGAAGAAGAGGCGTGTGGGGAACGGGGGCTCTTGAAGCCAGGTAGCTGGGGACTATGGTGTCTGCCCTTCCAATCACCTCCCTGACCCCTGCTGTCCCATTTTCCCCAGCTGGCCGCATTCCTCTCTGCTTCTCAGCAGCTGTCCTACTCCCCAGGACGAGTTTTCACTAGAGGGCCCACGATGCCAGGATTCTGATTCATCTTCCTCCCAAGAAAAGCAAAGCCAAATCAAGACCACAGATAGGAACCTAAGCACAATGGGGTGCCTGCTTGGGCTGGGTCGAAGGCTCTGCTGACTGCTGTCCTTGTCCATCACCCAATACCACCCCAAACACAACTCAACTTCCCACACCACCATGTCTCTCACCACACCTTCTGGGCCTCATTATCTCCCACAACTAGACCGCCATGCCTCACCAACCTATGTCCCTGGACCTCCTGGTGTCTGCCTCTCGGAGTCTGTGCACATCTGCTCACAGTTGAGTGGGGGAAGAAACAGCCAGAATTCAATACAACAAAGAGCGGGAGTTAGTATAGGAATGTCCATCTCATAAGGCTGAGAGCTATTTTTTCCTGTGGCTGCAAATGTCTGAAGCCAGTTAGTTTGATTACCCTGTGCAAAACCTTGGACATACTTCTGCTATTAACGCTATAGGTATTTATCCGTTTCCACTGGCTTTTTGTACCCACCGAGCCCCTGAGCCTTGCGTGTGTGTGTGTGGAAGAGCCTTGTAGAGAACTGCTCCTGTGAGGCAGACAGGACAGTGAGGTTGTCACCACTCAGACTTCACCTATTCAGCATTCTTTCTGATTTCTAGAACTATCCACCTCATTAGGCCTTCTTCCTATCCCCATCTCTGGCCTCTTGAGCTTAAGCTTGTATTGTCCTGGAATCAGTGGCTTTCTAACCCCCTGCCAGGCTTTGCCAAAGCAAAAAGACAGAGGCTTTTTTTTTTTTTTTAAAGTTTGGGGTCTGTCAGGAGACAGAGGCTTTTTTGAATTCACTGTGAAGAGAAGAACCCGAACCTTAAGACGCCAGATCCCTGAGAGTCTTTCTGGCTGGTTTGAGTCTCTCAAATCATGGATTAGGAGTAAAGAAAGAGGCCAGGCGCAATGGCTCATGCCTGTAATCCCAGCACTTTGGGAGGCTGAGGTGGGTGGATCACTTGAGGTCAGGAGTTTGAGACCAGCCTGGGTAATATGGCAAAACCCCATCTCTACTAAAAAATACAAAAATTAGCCAGGTATGGTGGTGAACACCTGTAATCCCAGCTACTTGGAAGGCTGAGGCATAGGAGTTGCTTGAACCTGGGAGATGGGGGTTGTAGTGAGCCAAGTTCGTGCCATCGGACTCCAGCCTGGGTGAAGGAGTGAGACCCTGTCTCCAAAAACAAACAAAAAAGGAGCAGAGAAAGACAGTGGTACAGCTAACCTGAACAAGGGAACTGGGACCGTTGGGCTGAAACAGTCTTGAGCCTGGGGTTGACTGGGTTAGAGAAGAACCGGGATGCAAGGAGCTGCCTGTGACACCTGGCCTGCCCTTTCTCAGCTGCCTCCCCTGCCCTTTCTCAGCTGCCTCCCCTGCCCTCAGAAGGAAAGGAGAGGGCTCACTTATCACTTGTGCCATAGCACCTGGTCTCAAAATCCTAAAAGCTTTCCTCGCCCTCACTGCCTTGCTCCACAAGGTCCACTTTCCTGGGTCTTGTGCTGTGCCTTTCCTTGTCTGCCTCCTGCTGCTTCTGTAACTGCAGACCCCAGGCCCAATGGCAAGCCCTCGGCTCAGCTGCTTCTCCATTGGAATAAACTCTTGTTTCTCTATGTCGATGTTCTTCTCTGGTCTTCCTCCCTGC